AGAGGAATCATGTCGAATACAGCTCAGAGCTGAAGGTGCAAGCCTGGAGCATTTTGTCTTGACTCCTCTCACTGTTGTTTATGTCTCCGAGGTGTTAGCTTTGGTGAACTTCTGGGCTGCACAGCCTTCCAAGGCTTTGTAGAAAGCCCCAAGACAGGCAAGCAGAAAAATGCCATGGCCTATGAGGTGACATGCTAGCAGCTTGCCTGCAAGTCTCAGCTACACCAAAATTGGGTGGGCTGAGGGGACATGGTGTGGGCCACCACAGATGTCTGCTAGACTCAGAAGCTAATGTTGAATAAAAAAAGGGAATAATTGGGAATTATGTACAATGGGCTCCATCTTTATAAAGTTCAAAGGACATAAAAATGTGTAATGTATTGTTAATGATATAATTATGGAGATTATGAACATACAGCTAAGGATATTATGAAAGCAAGACAGGCGGGAAGCGTTTATCACATGTTGGAAAACAGCAAGCTTGCTTATCAGAAGGCACATGTCAGGGTGTAGCTGGAGATAAAGATAGTGAGTTAAAGAAGGTGGTTAATTGGTGGATGTCTTTGAAACCAATCTTCCAATTTACTCTGATTTGAAAAGTAAAGGGGGAAGGTTTTCAGAAAGAATGTGATAGGATCAAAACGCATCAGAGGGAATTACTATTGGCAGCATTGGAGGAAAAGGGAGTGGAGGGGCAAACGTGCCTCCTACCCGGTCAGTCATACTCAGTGGTTCCCTCATTTTTGGGAGCCTCCTCTTTGCTCTGTTCTTTTATCAGGGGCATACAGACAGGGTGTGGCTTGCTGGTTTACAGGGACAGCGAGAAGGGAGTTCTGTGGGGGCAGAGAGAGCCCTGGCCTCTCATATTTCATAAAATATGAACTTTTCCCGGCCCACATCCCTAGGCCTTCCTGATGCGCTTGCCTGCTCCCTGGTCTCTCTGCATGGGGAAGGAGTGTTCCCAGCTTGCAAACTCCAGCTTTGCCTGTGAGAGGAACAAGCGTCCCTGATCCAGAAGGTGGTGAGTCCTCCTCTCTCTCTTCATGCTTTTTAGTCCTTTAACTTTCTCAGGATCCTCAGGTTTAGTAGAGAAATAATCCCCTTTCTCCTTACGCACAAGAACATTTTCAAGGGTGAAATGGGGCAGTTGTTAGCTATCACTAAAGAAACACAAAAGGAGACAAGTGACAAGATTGCTGGATGGGTTTTGTTGAAGTACTCTTATTTAAGTAGTATTGTCATCATTATTAAATTAAAGCCAACATTTATTTAGCTCTTACTATTTGCTGGACGCTGTGCTGTGTGCTTTTAGACTGATCAATTGCAGATTTGCAGGGTCATATTAAACTGCTTGGGACTGTCAAGAGAACATCTGTTACAATCTTTTTTCTGATTTAGAAGTTTTAAAAATTAAACTGTTTCAAACTTAAAATGTAAATAACTGCCATGTTTCCAACATGTGTAGTGGAAAAAAATGGTTAGTATATGCAGAATTTTGCAAACCATTAAGAAATAAATGTCCCAATAGATAAACGAGCAAATTACATAGACAGGTAATTGACAAAGTCCAAATAACCAGTGAGTAATCAAAGAAATACAAATTGAAATGAATCACCATCAAACAAAAAAAAAGGGATGGCATTTTGTTACTCATGAAATTGGCAAATTTTTTTTTAAATGATAATATCCAGTGATGGTAAGGTTGTGGGAAAACAAGAAATTTCATAGGATACTTTGGTAAGTTGATATGACTTTCTGGAGGGCAATTTGTCAGTGCAGATGAAAAGTCTTCCCATTTTAAAGATGGGAAACTTAAGGCCTAAGAATCTAAGTGACTTGCTTAAAGTTACAAAGTCATGGCTGGGCGCAGTGGCTCACACCTGTAATCCCAACACTTTGGGGGGCCGAGGAGGGCAGATCATGAGGTCAGGAGTTCGAGACCATCCTGGCCAACATGGTGAAACTCCGTCTCTACTAAAAATACAAAAATTAGCTGGGCATGGTGGTGTGCGCCTGTAGTCCCAGGTACTCAGGAGGCTGAGGCAGGAGAATTGCTTGAACCTGGGAGGCAGAGGTTGCAGTGATCTGAGATCATGCCACTGCACTCCAGCTTGGCGGCAGAGTGAAACTCTGTCTCAAAAAAAAAAAAAAAAGTTACAAAATCACAGAGCAGTAAGGGACCAAGCCAAGACTAGGACTAAGCCATCTGATTCTAGCCCTCAATCCACTGTCACTTATAGCAATGTTTATAATAGCGATGTATTGGAAAACAACCTAAATGTCCTCAATATAGAATTATTTTAAAGCTTTTACATCTTATATCCTAACTTCTAAAATTCTATGTCCATGATGGAATCCTAAAGTCATGTAAAGAAGATTTGATTGCCTTGGGAAATGCACATAATGTAGCACTTGGTGAAAATATCAGGTATCAAAACAGTATATAAAGTATTTATTTACTTATTTATTTAAGACAGGGTCTTGCTCTGTCATCCAGACTGGAGTGCAGGGGCGTGATCATGGCTCACTGCAGCCTTAACCTCCTGGGCTCAGGTAATCCTCCTACCTCAGCCTCCCAAGTAGCTGGGACCACAGGCACATACCACCACAGCCAGTTGATTTATTTTTATATTTTTTTGTAGCAACAGGGATTTGCCATGTTGCCCAGGCTGGTCTCAAACTCCTGGGCTCAAGCAATCTTCCCACCTCTACCTCAAAGTGCTGGGATTACAGGCGTGAGCCACTGTGCCCAGTCATGGTTTTTGTTTGTTTGTTTTACAAAAAGTTATGTACATGCATAGAAAGAATATTTATAGAAACATTATCTTTGGGTGGAGGAATTACAGATGATTTGACATTTTTGTCCTTGTTTTGGATCATTTCCAGATTTTCCTACAATAAGTAAGACAGAAAAAGCCCCAAACTGTGGCATATACATTGAACTTTAGGAAGTGAAATCATATTTTATATTTGTTGGGGAAAATTTCTTTGTAAAGGAGTTCCATGATAATCACTCAGTAAAGTGTGGTGGTCATTTGCTCATTTTATAACTCATGATACAGGGCTATATAGGCATGCATTCATTCATCTGTTTATCCATGTTTTACATTCTATCTGCTTCCAGAAAGGATCCCGGCAATTCACTTGCATGGTACCCTGAAGTGTGTATGATTGCCTTTCCTGTTCTAAGTGTAAAAGAGAATAATACCTACTTTTCAGAGATGTTGTCAGTACTGAAGACAATATATATGGAGAAACAACAAATGCAATAAATAAGAACTATTATTGATTTAGAGCAATATCATAATTAGAAACATATTTATGATTTAGTGTTACTTCACAGCCATTAATAGGATGTTGACTACTATAATATTGATATGTTACATGTTAGAAGAGATGGAGGAAGGGGCCATCCTGGCAAACTAGATTAGAAGAATAAATCCTGGAGGTCAGTATGGTGACCAGATGGTTCTTACATCTGTGTAAGAAAATATGAAAAAAAGGACCTGGTAGCACTTCTTACATGGAGTGACAATCTAACAGAAGGACTTCATTTGCTTTTTATTTCCAGCATCTGGTGCAAATCATTTTACATGTATTTTCTTTGATCCTTACTATAACCCTATCTATGAGGTAGGTACTATTATTAACTTCATTTCATGTGTGAGCAAGAGGAGGTTTGGAGAAGTAAACTAACCTGTCTAAGGCCACCAGTTAGGAAATGGCAGAGCCAGGACTTGAACCCAGGCTGACTCTAGAGCTCATTCTTTTTTTAAAAAAATTTTTTTTTTTTTTTGAGACAAGGTCTTGCTTTGTTACCCAGGTTGGAGTGCAGTGGTGCAATCACAGTTCACTGCAGCCTCAACCTCCCAGGCTCAAGAAATCCTCCCACCTCAACCTCCTGAGTAGCTAGGACTACAGGTGCGTGCCACCATGCCAAGCTAATTTTCTTTTATTTTTTGTAGAGATGGAGTCTCACTATGTTGCCCAGGCTAGTCTCTAACTCCTGAGCTCAAGTGATCCTCCTGCCTTGGCCTCCCGAAAGTGCAGGGTTATAGGCATGAGCTACCATGCCCAGCCTAGAGCTCACCCTCTTAACCACTTCATAGATTGTCTGAATCTTGGAATATGGGTCCATAGAGGTCTCCTTCTATTTGATTTCAGGCAGCCTTGGGTTAGCTTGGAGCTCTGGGTCACTCTGAGCATGTCTACCCAGGGTGTGCTTCAGAGTCACTAGAAAGTTGAGGGGTTTTGGGATTAGGGATAACGCCAGGGAATCCTGGGCCCTACTTCCACCTTCAACCATAATTGATAAAATAGAGAGCTTTTCTCATTTACTTAACTTCTCTTGTCCAGTTTTTGAGTAGCTAGTAACCTATAGGAAAGTGGGTGGGACAGTCACAAAAAAATGTGTCCTAATGTGATCCTAACCTCACTATGACCTAGTGCTATGTTGTCATTTGCTTAGAGGGGTATGTTGTATAAAATATGATTTAAAGAAAAACAAGAACAACCCTAAACCAGTGTGCTTTTTGCCATGAGAAAACAGAATTGGGTGTTTAAAATGAGAATGTGTTCAACGCTAGCTTCATCTTCAGTTTCCCAGTCTCCCTTTGACACCCCCTCCGTGTGTCATGACCTTTTCCATGACCTTCAGGGACTGGGCCTTCTGACTTATACAAAAGCCTCCTCTTTGGAAAGGATTTGAACCTTGGAGAGAATTTAAGAGATGAGTTGCCTTTTCCTAGAGCATTTACATTTTAAACTTTATGCTCACTTGTGGCATGAGAGATTCTGTTTCCTGCTAAAGCAATTTCAGGCAGTAGCAAATAGGTGGGGAAAGAGCTTTACAGGAGGAAATCCTTTAGGGTCTCCCTGTGATTCATGCACACGGTCATCTGGACCTGCTAGGGATAATTTTCCTCACTTGGTTAGTAATAATAACAACAACTACACACTTATGAGCAGTTGTTCTGCCAGGCATTTGTGGCCAGTGCTTGGCAGGCAGTATCTTTTTGAACCCTCACACTCATCTGTGAGGACAGTTTCCCTTCATAGATTAAGAACCCGAGGTCCAGAGATGTTATGCAACCTTCCTAGGGACACAGAGCTAGTAATAGGTAGAGCTAAGATTTGAACCCAGGTCTTTCCAGCGCCAGACCCTGAATTTGTAGGATTAGTGCCTTCAGGATGACATGGAGGGACCTCACTGCCTTGATCTGTTATTTATCAAGAGTCAAACTGGAAAAGGCTGTCAGGGAAACCTCCAGGCTGCATCTTGGGCAAAGATTGGCTTGAAACAGGCATTTCCCAAGCCTGGCCTTGGACACCAACTGTAAAAAAAAGGCCATTACTGGTGTTTCCTTGGTTAGTTCTGGGTATAAGTTCTGGATCCTCACTCATCTCATCTGCACTGACATCCTCACTCACGGCATTTAGAGACTTAACACGCCAGCCTCTGTGTGAGCATTTACCTCTTTCAACCCTCACCATAATCCCACAAGGAGGCACAGTTCTTTTACCCATTTTGAAGATGAAGAAACACAGTCTCAGAGAAGTTCGGTCACAGTATCACAAGGAGGTAAGTAGCAGAGCTGGGATTGGAGCCCCGGCCTTTGTGATCCCAGAGCACCAGCAATACCGTCTCGGCCTCGGCTCCTGGGTTATACCCTCTGTCACGCCAAGCCCATCAGCCCGCTTGTGCTGTCTCCCTCTGTCTGTCCTAGTTCGGATGGAGATGGCGAGTTCTGCTGGCTCCTGGCTCTCTGGCTGCCTCATCCCTCTCGTCTTCCTCCGGCTGTCTGTGCATGTGTCAGGTAGGAGTTTCTGATCCTCTTTCCCTGCCTGGTCCCAGTTGGCCTTGTCTCTTTTTTTGTCCAGGCCACGCAGGGGATGCCGGCAAGTTCCACGTGGCCCTACTAGGGGGCACAGCCGAGCTGCTCTGCCCTCTCTCCCTCTGGCCCGGGACGGTACCCAAGGAGGTGAGGTGGCTGCGGTCCCCATTCCCGCAGCGCTCCCAGGCTGTTCACATATTCCGGGATGGGAAGGACCAGGATGAAGATCTGATGCCGGAATATAAGGGGAGGACGGTGCTAGTGAGAGATGCCCAAGAGGGAAGTGTCACTCTGCAGATCCTTGACGTGCGCCTTGAGGACCAAGGGTCTTACCGATGTCTGATCCAAGTTGGAAATCTGAGTAAAGAGGACACCGTGATCCTGCAGGTTGCAGGTTAGAATGGGTTTGAGGTGCCCAGGGTCATTCTGAGGTCAGTCGTTGGTGGTTTCTGTTTCAGCCCCATCTGTGGGGAGTCTCTCCCCCTCAGCAGTGGCTCTGGCTGTGATCCTGCCTGTCCTGGTACTTCTCATCATGGTGTGCCTTTGCCTTATCTGGAAGCAAAGAAGAGCAAAAGGTAATTAAATGGTAAGGGAGCTCAGGCTGGTGAAGCTGAGCTGGCATTTCTCTCTCCCTTTTAGAAAAGCTTCTCTATGAACATGTGACGGAGGTGGGTAAGTGTTCTTGGCTGGGGGGCAGGGGAGATAAATCTCATTATCTTTTCCTTTCTTCCTCTAGACAATCTTCTTTCAGACCATGCTAAAGAAAAAGGTAATGATATAAAAGAGTAAGGGGTAGGGAACCACTCACTCTTCTCTCTCTTTCTGGTTTTTAGGAAAACTCCATAAAGCTGTCAGTAAGTTTTGCTCCTCATCCATGGCACAAGCTTTCTGATTTGCCAAATTGTTTTCATTCTTTAGAGAAACTCCGGAGTGAACTGAGTAAGTTTCCCATGTTCTTGTAACTTCCGTACATAGCTCATTCCCCTTGTTTCTTCTTTCATAGAGTTGAAAAGAGCTGCAGCAAACTCAGGTGAGATGCACTTTCTCCACATTTGACCACCATACTTTAATGATCCCCTTTTCTCATTTTTCAGGCTGGAGAAGAGCCCGGTTGCATTTTGGTAAGTTATACCAATCAAATAGGTCCATATCTTCCAAGCCTCACCTGTCTGTGTCTCTTTGCAGTGGCAGTGACCCTGGACCCAGACACAGCACATCCCAAACTCATCCTTTCTGAGGACCAAAGATGTGTAAGGCTTGGAGACAGACGGCAGCCTGTACCTGACAACCCCCAGAGATTTGATTTCGTTGTCAGCATCCTAGGCTCTGAGTACTTCACGACTGGCTGCCACTACTGGGAGGTGTATGTGGGAGACAAGACCAAATGGATTCTTGGAGTATGTAGTGAGTCAGTGAGCAGGAAGGGGAAGGTTACTGCCTCACCTGCCAATGGACACTGGCTTCTGCGACAGAGTCGTGGGAATGAGTATGAAGCTCTCACATCCCCGCAGACCTCCTTCCGCCTTAAAGAGCCTCCACGGTGTGTGGGGATTTTCCTGGACTATGAAGCAGGAGTCATCTCTTTCTACAATGTGACCAACAAGTCCCACATCTTTACTTTCACCCACAATTTCTCTGGCCCCCTTCGCCCTTTCTTTGAACCTTGCCTTCATGATGGAGGAAAAAACACAGCACCTCTAGTCATTTGTTCAGAACTACACAAATCAGAGGAATCAATTGTCCCCAGGCCAGAAGGGAAAGGCCATGCTAATGGAGATGTGTCCCTCAAGGTGAACTCTTCTTTACTACCCCCGAAGGCCCCAGAGCTGAAGGATATAATCCTGTCCTTGCCCCCTGACCTTGGCCCAGCCCTTCAGGAGCTCAAGGCTCCTTCTTTTTAGGGATATGCCACATTACCTGCTCCCATCACCATCCAGCCCAGCACCCTGGACTTCAGTCGCCTGGCCCAACCCCATGATTATGGAACGTCTCTTCACCTTAACCCAAATCCAGACCCTTTTGTGGTTTCTATTTGTACCACTTTTCTCCCAGGCCTCAGTTCTGAAGCTTACCTTTCTTCTAAGGAATTGAAGCTCCCAGTGACCTGGAGGGAGGATTCCTGGAAACCAAACAATCAGTTTAGGTGCAGGTGGAGATGTTGAATATGTGTTACCAAGATACAGCACAGGTTCAGGGAAAAGAGTTCGCTACTCCAGGGGTTATTTAGAAGACACTTTCTCTGCCTCATCCTGCCCTCAAGCTTTAGTCAAGAAGTTATGGCCCCCAGTCCCTGACTTCTTACTTATCCCATTGAGGACTGCCTTTCTCTCTCTCAGTTCTGGCCTCTGCCCCCCAAAGTCAGCTCTCTAAAAGCAAGCATGTTTTAGACCACTCACTCTTTCCCTCTTTCTTCAGGAATGAATTGGGAAAGGCTGATGAGTAAAACATACCATCCTTTTCTATTTTCTTGATGCTGTTTACAACATAGTTTGGTGATATCCAGAGCTAATGTACATGCTTTCAAAAGCTAATCTGCCTGTTGATGGTAACTAGGTACAGCGACTTTAAATACAGTTGCTATAATCCTGAAAAGCCCCAGGAGCACATCAGGGAGCTGGGAAACACAGTTGCAGAGAACTCAGCTGTATGTTGCCCTCTGACCTTGGCCCAGACCTTCAGAGGCTCAGTCTGTTGAGTCTGTTGTGACTGTCTTATGAATCAATCTGTTGTGCCAACCCTTTCTGAGATTCAGAGAGGTCCAGCTAGAAAAAGTGGCAGTTTTAACCACCAACGTAGAAGCTTTTTTTTCCCCACAAGACCATTGTACTGCAATACTTGAGTATTTGTGTAGCAAACAGCCTCTTAGGTTGGAGAGTATTGATTTCAAATAGGAAGTTGGTAGACTAGGTGTGAGGATGAAATAATGACCTTGATTTTTGGGTGTGTATTGCAGAAGCCTCGTCGCTTTCAAGTCACATCATATATGCGATCTGGCCTAACCATGGAGATATTGGTTATCAGTTTGCAGATGAATACACAGTTCTATCCAACAGAAACTGTATCTTTCTGTTTGTCAGAAGTTCTCCGTTAGTTCCTGTATTAGTCAAGGTTTTCCAGAGAAACAGAATCAATATATATTGGGGCAGGGGGGCGGTGGTTATTATAAGGAATTGGCTCACGTGATTATGGAGGCGGTTAAATCCCAAGATCTGCAGGATAAGTCAGCAAGATGGAGTCCCATGAGAGCTGATGGTTTAGTTCCAGTCTGATGGCAGCAGGCTTGACGCCAAGGAAGAGATGATGTTTAATTCAAGTCCGAAGGCAAGGAAAAAGCTGATGGTCCTGTCCAAAGGCTATTAGGCAGGAAGAATTCTCTTAGGGCAGAGTTAGCTCTTTTGTTCTATTCAGGCCTTCAACTGATTCAGCAAGGCCCGCCCACATTTGGGAGGACAGTCTGCATTACTCAGTCTACTGATTTGAATGTTAATGTCATTGAGAAACACCCTCACAGGAACACTCAGAATAATGTTTGACCAAATAGCTGGGCATCTTGTGACCCAGTTAAGTGGATACATAAGATTAACTATCACAGTGACTCAGTGGAATTTTTTGTTTGCTTTTGTACAGTTTTAAAATAAAAGTTTGGTATTTGTGTTTTGGTATGCTGTTATTTTCATTGTGAATGAGGAGTT